AAACCACAGTTCATCTGTTATCCGTCCATCTCTGTTGAAATATTAGTTTACTGCCATATATTAATCTATTTATAAAGAGATCCAGACAATTAGAAAAATTAGTCTGGAATCACCAGGCTGAAGGCTTAGCTGAAGTTAAAAGACAAGTAAAAATGCCTCCAAACTGTAAAACCTGAGTTGGGGAATAAATGGTAAAATGTGTAAAAATTTAGAAAAAGGTTATATGTGGACTGTAAAAAATACACTGGACTCACAGGTAATTAAGGGGTGAATCAGAGTTGTTTCCTAAATGGCATAAGCCAAACTCTTAGATATTTCTACCATTAGCTAAAAGGCAGAGAAGCACTCTCTCTCTCTATTAATGCACTTTTAAAAATGAAAATTGTGAAGTGTTCTGCCCTTAAAGTGGACCTTTATTTCAGGTCTGCATTACTTTGCTTAATAGATATGGTCCTAAAGATTAAGGTGGTGATCCATTTTATCTTGTAAAAATGCATAATTTAATCTGAGTTATAGGAATTTAAAGCTGCCCTACTTTGAAGGCCTTTGTGACTCAAAGATTTTTTTAATTTAATTTTTAAATTGAGAATTACCTGGCTTGGGCTTTTGGTCTTTTTATAATACGTATTGCTGTCTACTTTTTTTTTTATTCTTGGCTGCCTCAAGCTATTCTTGCCTCCAAAAGGTGTCAGCATATGAATAAAAACAGCAGAAAATAATTACCCTAATTAGGTCAATGTATTAAGCTGTTTCTACAACTGTTTCTCTTAAACACCTTATCTTTGTAGTCTTGGCTCATTAGAAATTCGACTAGTGGTAAGTATTTATTTTTTTCCTTCAAGGGGGTTTTTGCTTTGCTAAGCCTCGGGCATTTGGTTCGTGCAAGAAATCACAGAAACTGCTCCAGCGGACTCCGAAAGGAGCGGAAAATTCTTTTGTTTGGGGGCCATGAGGGGTGGGGGAGGGGTGGGGATTCTGGTGTAAGCTTTTGGCTTGCATTCGCTTTCTCCCTCCGAAAGTGGGCGACATCAAGCAAGTCCCAGTTACAGAAAGAACCCACTGCAGGGCGTCCAGTCACTTGCCCAGTGAAAAGACTGTAATCAGACAACTTTAATAAAGGGAGAGCAGGAGAGTGGTGACGAATTTCCACATTCCGAACAAGCTTGTCGAAAGAGGAGTGCAGGGAAGGAGCAAGAATGAGGCACTGGAAGACGGTGAGCGGGGCCTTGCCACAGAATCCCGGGCCCACCTGCTTTCTCACAGTCGCGACAGCCGGCCCGGAGAAGGGCAGCCCAGCGAAGGGCACGCCCCGCGCGGGTGCCAGGGAGGCCGGCAGGGGCGTCCGCGGTCGCTGCTCACCTGCGCTCCCCGCTGCCCGGCCCAGCCCGCCTCGCCACCGAGTCTGGAAGCCCACACTCACCCCTTTACCCGGGAAACGCGGCCGGAGCCGGCGGCGGGTCGGGAGTCCGAGATGGTAGATCCCCCTCCAGGCGCCTCGCTGACATTTTGTCCCGGACGGAAAACCTCCGCGCGTGCCCCTTAAAGACACAGCGCTGCATTCACACGTCTGCGGGGAAAGGGGGGCCGTCACGTGTGGCCTTCGCCCGAAAGCGGTAGGGGAGTCGCTCTGAAACCGCCAAGGATCGCGAGCGACAGATTTGTGTTGGCCAGGGTTTTAAGATGACGCAATAGCTGAGTGTGGTTGAAATGTAACTATTGTTTTACAACTTTGCATTAACCTTCCAAGACCTGAATTCCCGGGCCTGAGTCTCAGAGCGCGGTTTGCATCTTTGCAGGCTGTAGGCGCATGATGTCACAAGTTATTGGAAGAAATCCCTCCAACCTAGGTTGGGACAGATGAAGGCGGCGCTTATTGGTGTTCACCAAAACACCAGCATGGTGTACCAGCTTTGGCTAGATGATGCTCAGGTAACGAACAACCCCTGCAACTCAGTGGCTTATTTAAGTTTTATTGTTGTTGTTGTTGTTGCAGGAAAACACAGATCCTGGTGCCGAACATGAGGACAGGGCAGGCCGAAGGAGAAAGTGGAAGGAGGGGAGCTTCTCTCTCAGCCTCATCCTTCTGGGCCTGGATGCTGGAGAGTCATGAGGTGCTTCAGAGTACTCTGGGTGAGGAGGGAAAGATGGTGCCCACCACATGGAGGCCAGCCTAGGTCTTGTATGAAACCTGTGAGGTATGAAGGAGTAATTTTTCTTTCTAAGCCATTTGACGCTTCTCTTGTGCTGTCCTTTATTTAGCAGGTGTCTTCTGCGGAGGTGCGCATCGGGCCCATGAGACTGACGCAGGACCCTATTCAGGTACGCCTCCTTTACTCAGCCCTGTGACTCAGTATTTCAAGATGCCCTTTTTGTTGTGTTTCAGGTTTTGCTGATCTTTGCAAAGGAAGATAGTCAGAGCGATGGCTTCTGGTGGGCCTGCGACAGAGCTGGTTATAGATGCAATATTGCTCGGACTCCAGAGTCAGCCCTTGAATGCTTTCTTGATAAGCATCATGAAATTATTGTAATTGATCATAGACAAACTCAGAACTTCGATGCAGAAGCAGTGTGCAGGTACCTTCTCTAATTTAATATGCTTAGTAAATACCTTGTTTGACTTGGAGCCTTCTCATTGCAGGTCGATCCGGGCCACAAATCCCTCCGAGCACACGGTGATCCTCGCAGTGGTTTCGCGAGTGTAAGTGCACCTCCCATTCCCAGATGGAAGGAGCTGAGTGACCACATTTTCTGCTTTGCTGCAGATCGGATGACCATGAAGAGGCGTCAGTCCTTCCTCTTCTCCACGCAGGCTTCAACAGGGTATGTACAAGATATCCAGCATCTCTCTCAGTTGTCTTATGTATTGTCTTTGCTTTCTTTTCAGAGATTTATGGAGAATAGCAGCATAATTGCTTGCTATAATGAACTGATTCAAATAGAACATGGGGAAGTTCGCTCCCAGTTCAAATTACGGTATGTAGCAAAATGATACAGTAACATGAGGTAAGAACTAACTTCAATCTTTTATAACTTTCAGGGCCTGTAATTCAGTGTTTACAGCATTAGATCACTGTCATGAAGCCATAGAAATAACAAGCGATGACCACGTGATTCAGGTATGGAAAGAAACCACCTCTATCATTAACATCGCACTGATCTGTACCAACCTCCCATTAACAGTATGTCAACCCAGCCTTCGAAAGGATGATGGGCTACCACAAAGGTGAGCTCCTGGGAAAAGAACTCGCTGATCTGCCCAAAAGCGATAAGAACCGGGCAGACCTTCTCGACACCATCAATACATGCATCAAGAAGGGAAAGGTGGGTTACACCAGCAAAACCAATCCACGAACAAGGATTTTAAGAGCTCTCTTTGTCCATGTAGGAGTGGCAGGGGGTTTACTATGCCAGACGGAAATCCGGGGACAGCATCCAACAGCACGTGAAGATCACCCCAGTGATTGGCCAAGGAGGGTGAGAGCAAACTGTTCAACTCTTTTAGCTGATGACTCACTAATAACTGATTATTTGTTATTAGGAAAATTAGGCATTTTGTCTCGCTCAAGAAACTGTGTTGTACCACTGACAATAATAAGCAGGTATGGTATTAGCTCACTTCGTTTGCTCTGTCTCTTGTTTTATCAAACTTTTGAACGACTTTAGATTCACAAGATTCATCGTGATTCAGGAGACAATTCTCAGACAGGTGAGAATACTTCAATTGAACTCTAACATACTATCACCTTCCCTTTCTAATCTGAAATCCTTAGAGCCTCATTCATTCAGATATAAGAACAGGAGGAAAGAGTCCATTGACGTGAAATCGATATCATCTCGAGGCAGTGATGGTAAGATGTTTTTCAGATTCCTCTGACCTTTTAACTGGACACAGCTTTCTTGCCTTCTCTCCAGCACCAAGCCTGCAGAATCGTCGCTATCCGTCCATGGCGAGGATCCACTCCATGACCATCGAGGCTCCCATCACAAAGGTGAGTGGCGGCTGCTGCCTGCACTCTGCAGTTCCTCAGATGTATTCTTTCTTCACTCCGTTAGGTTATAAATATAATCAATGCAGCCCAAGAAAACAGCCCAGTCACAGTAGCGGAAGCCTTGGACAGAGTTCTAGAGATTTTACGGACCACAGAACTGTACTCCCCTCAGCTGGGTACCAAAGATGAAGATCCCCACACCAGTGATCTTGTTGGAGGCCTGATGACTGTGAGTGATGAGGCAAAACCTGAAAAGCAAGACATGCTTCTAACAGGCTCTTCCTTTATTCCAGGACGGCTTGAGAAGACTGTCAGGAAACGAGTATGTGTTTACTAAGAGTAAGTTTTCATCTATTTACTTGTTAGTGTAAACCAGCCTCCCCCATCCCATCTGTTTGCTCAGATGTGCACCAGAGTCACAGTCACCTTGCAATGCCAATAACCATCAATGATGTTCCCCCTTGTATCTCTCAATTACTTGATAATGAGGAGAGTTGGGACTTCAACATCTTTGAATTGGAAGCCATTACGCATAAAAGGTATGTGACTTCTCTGGCTGAAGGCAGAGCAGAATGAGCCAGGGTGGGTTTTCCTATTTTTCAGGCCATTGGTTTATCTGGGCTTAAAGGTCTTCTCTCGGTTTGGAGTATGTGAATTTTTAAACTGTTCTGAAACCACTCTTCGGGCCTGGTTCCAAGTGATCGAAGCCAACTACCACTCTTCCAATGCCTACCACAACTCCACCCATGCTGCCGACGTCCTGCACGCCACCGCTTTCTTTCTTGGAAAGGAAAGAGTAAAGGTAGGATTTTGATATCATGACCTAGTTACCTGGTAATGCTCAACCTTGCCTCCCCATATCCCAGGGAAGCCTCGATCAGTTGGATGAGGTGGCAGCCCTCATTGCTGCCACAGTCCATGACGTGGATCACCCGGGAAGGACCAACTCTTTCCTCTGCAATGCAGGCAGTGAGCTTGCTGTGCTCTACAATGACACTGCTGTTCTGGAGAGTCACCACACCGCCCTGGCCTTCCAGCTCACGGTCAAGGACACCAAATGCAACATTTTCAAGAATATTGACAGGTTTGTTGTGCTGGGGCTCCTGTGCTCAAGTTGAACAAGCCCCTTTGTCTTGTGGTTATTTTAGGAACCATTATCGAACGCTGCGCCAGGCTATTATTGACATGGTTTTGGCAACAGAGATGACAAAACACTTTGAACATGTGAATAAGTTTGTGAACAGCATCAACAAGCCAATGGCAGCTGAGGTGAGTACTGCTTTCCATGCCATAAGGCACATAACCAAGCCTGATCTGACCATCTGTTTTCCAGATTGAAGGCAGCGACTGTGAATGCAACCCTGCTGGGAAGAACTTCCCTGAAAACCAAATCCTGATCAAACGCATGATGATTAAGTGTGCTGACGTGGCCAACCCATGCCGCCCCTTGGACCTGTGCATTGAATGGGCTGGGAGGATCTCTGAGGAGTATTTTGCACAGGTGCGCCATCTTTCCAGGGAAGCTCCACTTCCCTCCAGCCCTATGTGGTGGTTTTTTCTTACAGACTGATGAAGAGAAGAGACAGGGACTACCTGTGGTGATGCCAGTGTTTGACCGGAATACCTGTAGCATCCCCAAGTCTCAGATCTCTTTCATTGACTACTTCATAACAGACATGTTTGATGCTTGGGATGGTAAGACAGTTACTGTTTTGTCACCCAAAGAACGGTTTCTTTTGATTCTTTTCTGTCTTTGCAGCCTTTGCACATCTGCCAGCCCTGATGCAACATTTGGCTGACAACTACAAACACTGGAAGACACTAGATGACCTAAAGTGCAAAAGTTTGAGGCTTCCATCTGACAGCTAAAGCCAAGCCACAGAGGGGGCCTCTTGACCGACAAAGGACACTGTGAATCACAGTAGCGTAAACGAGAGGCCTTCCTTTCTAATGACAATGACAGGTATTGGTGAAGGAGCTAATGTTTAATATTTGACCTTGAATCATTCAAGTCCCCAAATTTCATTCTTAGAAAGTTATGTTCCATGAAGAAAAATATATGTTCTTTTGAATACTTAATGACAGAACAAATACTTGGCAAACTCCTTTGCTCTGCTGTCATCCTGTGTACCCTTGTCAATCCATGGAGCTGGTTCACTGTAACTAGCAGGCCACAGGAAGCAAAGCCTTGGTGCCTGTGAGCTCATCTCCCAGGATGGTGACTAAGTAGCTTAGCTAGTGATCAGCTCATCCTTTACCATAAAAGTCATCATTGCTGTTTAGCTTGACTGTTTTCCTCAAGAACATCGATCTGAAGGATTCATAAGGAGCTTATCTGAACAGATTTATCTAAGAAAAAAAAAAAACGACATAAAATAAGTGAAACAACTAGGACCAAATTACAGATAAACTAGTTAGCTTCACAGCCTCTATGGCTACATGGTTCTTCTGGCCGATGGTATGACACCTAAGTTAGAACACAGCCTTGGCTGGTGGGTGCCCTCTCTAGACTGGTATCAGCAGCCTGTGTAACCCCTTTCCTGTAAAAGGGGTTCATCTTAACAAAGTCATCCATGATGAGGGAAAAAGTGGCATTTCATTTTTGGGGAATCCATGAGCTTCCTTTATTTCTGGCTCACAGAGGCAGCCACGAGGCACTACACCAAGTATTATATAAAAGCCATTAAATTTGAATGCCCTTGGACAAGCTTTTCTTAAAAAAAAAAAAAAAAAGTTTATATACATGTTTAAAATTTTTATTAAAATCCAAATTTTCTGGGTGTAAGCCCATGCAGTATGTTGTGCCATGCACCATCTATACGTAATATTTTGGGAGGGGATAGGGGAAGTTTCAAGGTTCAGATATTTTTAACCAGTCTATATTTGAAATCATGCCATTAGCTTTAACAATGTTAAAATTGTGTGGTGTAAATATATCAGAAAATAGGCATATGGGGAGGCAGTAAATACTATTTTAAGCTATTAATTGTATGCTAAAAGCTTCTAAAGCACAAGTGCATATTTTTATACTGCTCTTTTCACAACTCCCTGTGATCTACATAAAGTCAGACTCGAGATTTTCCTTTCTCTTTTACCAGCTGATCCTTCCTATGTATTATAAATATTAGACTCCGTAAACAAACTTCATTTTTCTTTCTCTGTACTTCATGCTGCATTTTTAAAAGGTATAAACAAACAGAGACTGAATTAATTGAATCAGTAATTACTTTTTTCCAATACAAATTGGAATGCAGAATACTTGGAACTTGTACATGGGGAAAAAATGACTTATCACTACATAATGTGCCAATGTTTTTTTCTATGTTTTGTACCAAAAATGGAAAAATATGACAATTCCATGCAAAGAAATGTATCTAAATTATTTTTGTTAGATGATAAGAGAACTTGCTTGGTCAGGACAGCAGCCAGCTTTGTATTGTAATGCTATATTATGTAAATGTGATGAAAATGTTTTTGTGAAGTACTTGTAACTAAATTCCTACAGCCATTTTTCACTCCCAACAGCTGTTTTTATTTTACCTCTTTGGCCTAAAGTTTTCATAATTTCAAATTTGGGGTTTAGTGTCCTTTATTTCATGAGTC